ACATTCCCTGCCGAGCGCGCACGCACACGCACACACACACACACACACACCCAGAACTCACTTTCGCTGAGGCAGAACCTCGACTAGAGTGATTTATGGACTAGGCAAGTCTAGAGCCCAGAAAGCATCCCTGTGCCCTAAGGGGATAAAATGTATTCCCAACTTGTGGGTCTCTACAGGAGGCAATTATTCCTCTACTGGCAGCTTCTCTTCCATCCTTATTCATTTTAACCTCCCCATAGGACAGCCAATACTTAATTTTTCTTCCATTGCTTCAGCAGCACCTTTCCCCAAACCTAGTAACAGAAAAAGGATCAAAGTTAATCACCTCTCAGTTTTCTCACTCAGTCTCTATCTTAGAAAAACTTCCTAAGTAGCTGCCTTAAAATGAGGGAGAAGGGCTGGGAGATGGAAGAATGACTGCTAATCGGTATAGGGGTTCTTTTTGGGGGCAACGAAATGGAATCAGATGGTAGTGATGATTTCATAACTTTACGGATATATTAAAAACCACTGAATTTTGACCTTAGAAGAGTAAATTTATATGTTTATTACACTTCAATTTTTTTTAAATAAAACGTGCTCAACATTTTAGTAGAGAAAGTTGGATGAAAGGAGAAACTGGCAGATGAACAGCTACTTAGCTGTTAACGCCACCTAAAAATGAACTTGAATAAACTCAGGAATTCAATATAAGCAAACAGACCCTCATTTCCATTCAGCTCCAGAGGTGGGGGGCAATGACGGTGAGGAAAGGAACTGCACGATTACACATCTGGATGATTAAGCTTCCTTATTAGCCTCGGGTATCAGGGTCTAATAGAATCCACTATTTAATAAGATGGGCTGACCCTCCGCAGAGGCCACGTGCGGAAAGCGAGCGCTGGCGGACGCCATAAATTGTTAACGCCAACTCGCCCAAGGCCTTCACTAGGTCACGCTCGTGCAGCACGGCTCGTGCTGACCCGCAAGAGCCACCAAGAACAGTTGCCTCTGAAAGTTCCACGGGACCCGGGTGAAGGAGATGAACGGTCAAGGAGCCGTGGCTGCCGCGAGCGCCACTGCGTGTTGCCCAAAGCGGCACAGAAAACGCAACATTCGGGGACCAGCCCGCTTCAGGGCCCCTACACCTTCCCTCGACCTGGAACCGCGGGACCTCGGAAACCCACGCTGCCCGCGCCGGGTTGGGCCGCCCCAGAGGCCGCAGCGCCCACGCCCCTCCCCCGCCTCCCCGCCCTCCAGCCCCGGCCGAAGCCACCTCGGAGTTGGCGGAGGGCGACCCGAGGCCACCTGCCCCTCTGGGGCCGAGGATAAAGGGGTCTTGACCGCCACTCCCTCCCGCGAAGGGCACAGAGAGGGTCCCCCGTTCCGCCCCGGGCTAGGGAAGGGCCCAGAGGCATCCGAGGGACAGAGCGCCGGGCCGGGGTAGCCAGGCGCCCGCACCCTCCCGCCGGCCGGCCCGGCCCGAACTTTCTCGCTGCTCCGTGCCCGGCGCGCCTCTCCCTCCTCCAGACCGGCCGAGCGCCGCCGCTGCAGAGCGCGCCAAACTCCGACGGCCGCGGGGCCGACGCCACCTCTCGGACCCCCCCCCAGGACCGCCCCGAGGCCGCCGGGTTCACCCGCACGAGCGGGAGCCCGCGGGGGCCTCCGCGCGGGGCCAGCCCGAGGCAGGGGTAGGGGCCTCGCGCTCCGGGACAACCTCGCCGCGGCACGGGGCGCGGCACGGCCCCGCCGCGTCACTCACCTTCGGCCGCTCCTCCCAACCTGCCGGCCGCTCGCTCGCTCCGCCGCGGACCCGGAGCTCGGGGAAGGGCGGGGCGCAGGGGGCGGAGTCGGCCCCGGCTGGCAAGCGCCAGAATTAAAGCCCGAACCGCACGGCCGCCGCCGGGGCGGGGAAGCCGGGGCGGACCAGCAAGCCTCTCACCCGCGGTGGGCGACAGCTGTGGCTGCGCCCCGGAGCGGCGCGTGAGAAGAACGGCGCGGGCCGGCGAAGCCCCGGCTGCTCCCTCCGCCCAGAGGACGCCCGGCTCCCCGCGGGGGCGCTCTTTGTACCGCGGAGCCGGCCGCGGGCGGCCCTCAGTGCGCCTGCGCGCCGCTGCAACTCCACCAGGCCCGCGGGGCACCTTCGTGCACCTTCGTCGCCGCGCCTGGCCCGCGGGCCTCGCCGCGGCGAGAACTAAGCAGAAGAACTTCCTCCACCGCGGTTCGCTCCTTCTGCCAACCCGTATTTACCACGTCCATCCTCGCACACACACCCGCAAGGGGAGAAGAAATCCAGCCCCCGTGAGACGGTGCGGTGCTCCCATCTCCGGCTGGGGCGGGGGTTCTGGCAACGAGGCTGGCCTGCTCGACGTCCTCCCCCAGCGCCTCTGTACCTCCTCTCCCTCCCCGGGTGAGGGGGACCGGAGCGTGCAGAGCTCTGTTTCCTGCAGGTGCCTCGTCAGCACGGTCGCCCCGGCGGCCAGAAACCTCCCGCCTCCAAGGGCACCTCCCTTGTGACCTCCGTGCATTCGCCCTGGCTCGGCTGCAGGACAGAGTCCTCGGCGGAAAGGGGAGGATGCGTGTTCAGAAGGTTGCAGGTCTCTGGGGACTCCACAGAAGACCCAACGCCTGCCTCGGGGGCTCAGGATTGAACTGGCTTCCTAGTTCAGTCCCAAATACTCGATTTGGAGCAATCCAGTAGGTCCATGAGAAATTAGTAGGGATTGAGAAGCTGTGACTTCAGTCTTTTTCAAATTGAAGGTGGCTTGAACAAACAGAAGAGGAGCTTGGGAACTGAAGGGACGACTTTATAAAAACCAGGTATTACTCAAAAAACAATGTTAGCTCTGCAGTGAAGGTTCCCCTGTTGCTTTCCAATTTTCAGATTTTGTGAGGGCCTCATCTGTGCAAGTCCAGGGTACTGAAGCTCCGTAGGAGGGAGAAAATCAGGGTATGGAAAAACTTCACTTGGCTCCTCTGTGAAAGATTCTACAACATTTTCTGTTGTTTCTGGCTTTCAGTTTAGGTCCCTCCTTTAAATATAATTGAATAAAGTATCCTTTGCCTTTTCGTTTTCTGATAAATCACCTTCATATGTTAAATTTCCTTCCACACTGCTGTTTCCATATTTCAGTTTCCAATTTGGAGCAAACAAAGTTTCACTTGTTGTTTTCTGTAGTTGAACATGAATTAACATGGGGCTCATTTTCATCCTTAAAAAAGTCTTCATCAGCATAGGGCCAGCAGAGACCTAATGGCATCTGCAGTCCAGGATAAGAACCAACTTGCTCATCAACTGAAGCACTTGTTAATGAGTGGTTCAGAGTGAAGAGCCTTATGGAGTTACCAGTTACATTAAAGCCAGTTTCCATTACAGATTTTTTGAAATTCCTATTATCTATGGGATCTCTTTCAGTAAGAGGATAACTCCATAGCTGACATGTCACTTGTTTATTATTCTTGTTAATTTTGCTTCATGAGAGATGTTTGACACGTGTAGGTTACTGCCACAGTTGTAACTATTTTTTCTCCCCATTTTGTTGTAGCTGCTTGAAGGAGTTAAAAATATGCTACTCTAGCATGTTGACCATTTTGAGTTAAAGGCGCTTAAAAAACAGCAGGTGCAAGAAGATCACTCTACCCTTCCTTCTGTTTCTTAAAAGCAGCAGATAAAATTCCCATGCAAAAGATGTTCTCTCTCTACCAGAAGGAAATATTATCATCATCAAGGAGGGGAAGAGTCTGAGGGAAATATTACAAACAAACTTGTTAGACTAATCCTTATCCTCTTCACCACTTCTTCACCAATTAACTAGCAAGCCCCTTTTCCTTGTCACATTTTCATAAAGTACTTCTCTTTGTCTAAATCAGTATATACATGTTCATCTCTAATTGCATCTTTGGGTCTTCATTTCCTTGTAAAGTCTCCTATGCCACACAAAACTTATATTAAACAAATTCGTATGCATTTCTCCTATTGATCTATGTCAATGTAATTCTCAGTTTTAACCAAAAGTCCCCAAAAGGGTACAGGTAAAAAAGTTTCCCCTTCGTGCTCCTCAGGGCTTTTCCTGTTTTTAAGGTGTCTCAGGCCCACATGTCCTTTCCAGAGTCCTCTTCCCTGGCCCCTGCTTCAAGTACAAGGTAAAAGATTTGCAGGAGCCCCCTCTGCAAGGATGGCAGTTGGTAGCAGCCTTGTCGGCGGTGGAGGATCTCCAAGGTCTGGGGGCTGGCAATAGTGGAACTGTGGCAGCAGGAATTGGGCCCAGGGATGCCAGCTTCATCTGGGGCTGTGGCTCCTGGGGCTTCTGTACATCTTTCCTTTTTATTGCTGGACAATATTCTATTGTGTGGATGTACCACATTTTGTTTATCCATTCATCCTTTGATGGACACTGAGGTTGTTCCACTTTGGGCTATTATTAATAATGCTGCTATGAATATTCAAGTGCATGTTTTTGAATAAACATGTTTTCCTCTCTCTTAGGTATGTATCTAGGAATGGAATTT